CTCAGTCTTCTAGTTAAAATTGTGTGACCTTGTAGCAAATTGTTTAACACAGGAAGCTGTAAAACAGTAAAAACAGTAAGTACTTTATCATGTTATGAATGCATGCAGTGCACAACACCTAAGTGCTCAATAAGTGTTGCCTGTTATTGTTACAGTATATTATTAATATATTGTAATTGTCCCCATAATAAACTCTAAATACAGTACATGTTAATTATTATTGAGGATGACATTGTAATTGATTACGTCTCAGTCTCTCCATTATACCTCCAATAACTTCGGGGGTAGAAGCTGAATTACTCTTTTTTGCTTCCCTAGAGGTTTACATATTATTTGGTACTCAATTATGTAGGAACTGAGCCACAGGCAGAACCAAGAAGCTGGCTATTGCTTCTGCCCTCGCCTGAGGTGAATTGTTAGCTGCACTGTTCCTGGGAGTCAAGAGCTTGCACTCACTCTCAAGCAAAATGGCATAACTTTGGCTTTTCAGAATATTAAACTAGTGATTCTGCCTTTCCCGCCTCTCAAATAAATGGTGTGTCACCCTAGAAAGAAAGATAACACACTCCGCATACACAAACACGCACACCGCAAGGAACCAAAGGCCAAGAGTATCAATGTACCAGGGCGCACACACTTCGAGAGACAGGTTCGGTGCATCGCAGGATCCCAATCTTTCTTGCATCTTCAGCTCTAAAAGTCGGCACCTCGGGGTATGCCAGGATCCTCGAGAAAACAGATATAAACACATATTTACCCACAAAACAGAGATAAAGCACAAGCCTGCGGGATAACTGGAGGAGTTATCTTACAGTTGAGACTTTCTGCAACCTGCAGATTTTGCCGTGCCCAGGGCACAAGTTTTTCAGGGCTCCTGGGCACCCCCGCGACCGTCATCTCACTTCCCCGGCAGCTTCCTCGCCCCGACCGCAGTGTTCCCAGCGCGGCTCCTTTAAGCCGAGCTACGCGCATGCGCACTGACTGCGGAACTGGGCGAACCCGGGGGTTCGTTTCTGCTGACTCCAGTGTCCCGAGAGGCGCCGCTTCTTCCGCTTTCTCGTCAGGCTCCTGCGCCCCAGGCATGAACCAAGGTTTCTGAACTACTGGGCGGGAGCCAACGTCTCTTCTTTCTCCCGCTCTGGCGGAGGCTTTGTCGCTGCGGGCTGGGCCCCAGGGTGTCCCCCATGGCGGGGCCGCGGGTGGAGGTCGATGGCAGCATCATGGAAGGGGTGAGTACAGAGCGAAGCGGCCGGGGCTGCAGCTTCTCTTCTCCCTGTACCCCAACCTTTGCAGGGCGGCCAGATCCTGAGAGTCTCTACGGCCTTGAGCTGTCTCCTAGGCCTCCCCTTGCGGGTGCAGAAGATCCGAGCCGGCCGGAGCACGCCAGGCCTGAGGTAAATCTGGCTGGAGGGGGAGTTGGGCCGTGAGCTTAAACAACAGAAATTTATTTCCTCACAGTTCTGGAGGCTGGAAGTCCAAGATCAAGGTCCTGACAAGGTTGGTTTCCTCTGAGAGCCATGAGAAAAGGACACACGTTTTGATGCAGTATTATGACCTGAAGGCCTCAACATTTATCTGGACTGGAAATGATTCGAGATTTGTGTGATGGGCAACTGGAGGGGGCAGAAATTGGCTCAACAGAAATAACCTTTACACCAGAGAAGATCAAAGGTGGAATCCACACAGCAGATACCAAGACAGCAGGGTATGTATCACTTAACATTCCATTTAAGTAACATGAAAATAAGCCCCTTCTGCCTTCTCCTTAGGAGTGTGTGCCTCTTGATGCAGGTCTCAATGCCGTGTGTTCTCTTTGCTGCTTCTCCATCAGAACTTCATTTGAAAGGTGGAACTAATGCTGAAATGGCACCACAGATCGATTATACAGTGATGGTAAGGGCTTTTGTTGTTGACAAACTAAGATGATTAACCTAATGATAAAAACTGATTTTTTCAGGTCTTCAAGCCAATTGTTGAAAAATTTGGTTTCATATTTAATTGTGACATTAAAACAAGGTAAGTTGCTTGTTTCTTAAATGTTAGGATCTGTTTATGTGGGCATTTGTTATACTTTTCATAGGGGATATTACCCAAAAGGGGGTGGTGAAGTGATTGTTCGAATGTCACCAGTTAAACAATTGAACCCTATAAATTTAACTGAGCGTGGCTGTGTGACTAAGATATATGGAAGAGCTTTCGTTGCTGGTGTTTTGCCATTTAAAGTAAGTTGTTTAGATGTTCTTAGAAATAAAATTTTTATTCTATTTTTCTGTCTTGCTAAAATAGGTAGCAAAAGATATGGCAGCGGCAGCAGTTAGATGCATCAGAAAGGAGATCCGGGATTTGTATGTTAACATCCAGCCTGTTCAAGAACCTAAAGACCAAGCATTTGGCAATGGAAATGGAATAATGTGAGACAATACTTTTTCCTACACATTAGTTGCAAAGGTAGTAATAACTTTTTTTCTTGCATAGAATTATTGCTGAGACCTCCACTGGCTGTTTGTTTGCTGGATCATCGCTTGGTAAACGAGGTAAGATAAATGAAGGGGGTCCATAGTTCCCATTGTTTTGTTTTAATGTTGTGCTTATCTTAAGGTGTAAATGCAGACAAAGTTGGAATTGAAGCTGCCGAAATGCTATTAGCAAATCTTAGACATGGTGGTACTGTGGATGAGTATCTGCAAGACCAGGTAATGACACATTTAGGTTAAAAACCCTCTAATGTGAGGTTTTTCTTTGTTCTTTTTTAAATAGCTGATTGTTTTCATGGCATTAGCCAATGGAGTTTCCAGAATAAAAACAGGACCAGTTACACTCCATACGCAAACCGCGATACATTTTGCTGAACAAATAGCAAAGGTGAGTATTCTATCAGAAAGGGAAATTGATATGTATTACTTATATACTCCTCTTCTGATTTCAGGCTAAATTTATTGTGAAGAAATCAGAAGATGAAGAAGACGCCGCTAAAGATACTTATATTATTGAATGCCAAGGAATTGGGATGACAAATCCAAATCTATAGAGTATTTGCCTCTTAAATGATACCTCATTGATATATTGCACTATTTCATAAATACTATAAAATAATGACTAGGAAGTAACTTATTAAAGGCTATGACTTAAATTTGAAGATGAAGTACAGTGTTCTAGGTTTGCTGAGAAGGCTTCATTAAATTAATCTCACTTTGAATATCTCCTGAGAGATGGACAATGAAATATCAGTTGGTGGATATGTGTGATAGCTGATTTCAATATTGAAGTATTGAAATAAAATATTCTTTACACCTGAAGTAAATACATTTTTCTTTTTTATGTAATTAATTAAATCAGGGATATAGATTTGATCTGTAATTTGGGTATAATTCTAATCTTTGCTGAAATCACATCTCAAGTATAATGAGGCAACTTTATGCAAATGTACTTGTTGTGACAACAATAACATTTTCCTTTTTTTTTTTTTTTTTTGAGACAGTCTCGTTCTGTCACCCAGGCTGGGGTGCTGTGGTGTGATCTTGGCTCACTGCAACCTCTGCCTCCCGGGTTCAAGCAATTCTACTGCCTCAGCTTCCTGAGTAGTTGGTATTACACCACCATGCCCAGCTAATTTTTGTATTTTTAGTAGAGACAGGGTTTCACCATATTGGTCAGGCTGGTTTCGAACTCCTGACCTCGTGATCTGCCCGCCTCGGCCTCCCAAAGTGGTGGGATTACAGGCGTGAGCCAGTGCACCCGGCAACAATAACATTTAATAGGCATTGTCTCATTCTAATGATATATACCTTCTACCTAGTGGGCACTTTGTACATATTTATTTTTTATTTTATTTATTCATTTTTTTTGAGACAGAGTCTCACTCTGTCACCAAGTTGGAGTGCAGTGGCACAATCTCAGCTCACTGCAACCTCCGCCTTCCAGGTTGAAGTGATTCTCCAGCCTCAGCCTCCCGAGTAGCTGGGACTCCAGGCACGTACCACCATACCCAGATAATTTTTGCATTTTTAGTAGAGACGGGGTTTCACCATGTTGGCTAGGATGGTCTCCATCTCCTGACCTCGTGATCCGCCCACCTTGGCCTCCCAAAGTGCTGGGATTACAGGCATGAGCCACCACAGCTGGTCGTAAATATTTTTTGAATTTGAATCTGTTTTGGAAGCCAAATATGTTTTGGAAGCCAAACAATTAAGAGAAGTAAAATTTTAACCCTAGTAGGTTTCGCAGATTCATCCCCAGATATGTTTTTGTTTGGCTTGTGTTATTAACAAATAAATGAGTGTCTTTCAAATGGAATGTGCTTTCATTATTCTCTGTTATCTTACACC